GATTATGAAATATAAAATGGATTACGAGGGAAGCAAAAAGCGTGACAGTAAAAAGGCAGGAGGACAATTATAGGTCCTGGTGGGGTTCAGGCGTTGTTGGAGCCGGGGTTCCAAGTTATTCTTCACAAGTTTAGATTAAGACCATGGAAGTCAGTGACTAAAGCTAAGTTTTTCGTTCCTCTAGATTCTGCCCCAGGAAAGTTTGGGTCAAACCTATCGGGATCCTTAAACCACATTCCACTCCGCCTCCTTTGTCGGGAGGTTTCACAGAAGCGGAAAAGGCGGCTCCCCCTTGCTCCTCCTCCCCACCTCCCCCCTACCTCTAGGAGTTTAGGGCCGGGCCATCCCAACGGGCTGCCCCTCCCAAAACTCACTGTTTGGACAGGTGTTGGGCGTCGCTAGGCGCCGACGAAGAACTTCTTTCCAGTCCATGGCCGACTTCCGCGCAGCAGCTTCTGCATTTGCTGTTTCCTACCTGCTCCACCCCTACCAGCTCAGGCGTCAGCACCGCCAGGCCCCGTAAAGGTTAGGAAGGCCGTCCAACCACCATCTTGATCGAGGGCGGAAGTCTTGGCTAAAGAGGCAAAAACAATTACTGTCACTGCCGCGGAGAATACCGCTACCACGCTGACTGGGGGAAAAAACTATGAAAGAGATGGAAAATGGTTCTCCTTCAGAGGCGACCCAAGCTCACCAAGCCGGATTTTAAAGGCCACGATAAGCCCGCGTTTTCCTTTATCGTGTGCCTTTGGCGCGTGCGCACCACGTGACCCAGGAGTTCATTAGTTCCGGCTTGAGGGAAGCGCCTTCTTTCACAATTTCTTTTCATTGTTCATTGCGGATATCTGGAAGCCTTCCAGGTCCCCTGAATGTAGTAGACACTTCAGCAGCCGTCTCCTACCCCTTTTGCCACTAAATGCTTCAAAACTGCCTTTTTTCCTCGCCGCCGGGCCAGGCGGAACGCCTAAGTCCGGGTCAGTCTCGTCCGTCGGTCGGGGCTGGCGCGGTGCATCGTGGGCACTGTAGTTTCCGCCGCGTTTATGGCCGCGTTAAGTCTGAGTGCCGCTTTGAGTTGTTGAATGAAGTGAACTTCATTTGTCAGCGTTCGGTACGCAGTCTAGGCAGCGCCCTTCCTGTACCACTGGGCGTTCCGTCTTGTGCTTTTTCCTCAGGTTCATGAACTGGAATGTAAGAGGCACCAGAGGATTCCTGCTCTGTCCCCTGGTTTGCGGCTTGCGACGTTGGACATCCCCGGATTGTTGTTTAATAGAGAAAACTCACCTGCCTTCTTGCTTTTAAGTAGCCCCAAAAGCAGAACCTTGATTTGTCTGTAAGGAAGAAACACAAACCTTTTAAAAAGTTCCACTTCGACTCTGCACCGCCGACCCCCAATCTCTTTAATTTTGCCATAGAAGAGGGGTTTTTTCAACATCTCTCTCACTATCTGGTGCTGATCTCACTGCATAATGACTTTCTATTTGTTTGGTATTCGAAGCTTTCCGAAGCTTTGGAAGAGCCCATACCTTGGGCTAGGCCCAGGGCACTCTTATGTCTCGCTGTTTCTGGCAGACCGCTGTGGCATCAGGAACCAGCAGAGGTTGTTTTCTCTTAAAACAATGTCTCCACAGAATACCAAAGCAACGAATCTGATTGCCAAGGCCAGATATCTCAGGAAAGATGAGGGCAGTAATAAGCAAGTTTATTCTGTTCCTCATTTTTTTTTAGCTGGAGCAGCTAAGGAGAGATCACAGATGAATTCTCAAACTGAAGATCATGCCTTGGCACCTGTGAGGAACACTATTCAACTCCCAACACAACCTTTGAATTCAGAGGAGTGGGATAAACTTAAGGAAGATTTAAAAGAAAACACCGGAAAGACCAGTTTCGAAAGTTGGATCATTTCACAGATGGCTGGCTGTCATAGCTCTATAGATGTGGCTAAATCTCTGCTGGCATGGGTAGCAGCCAAAAATAATGGTATTGTAAGTTACGATTTACTGGTCAAGTATTTGTATCTCTGTGTCTTTCATATGCAGACATCTGAAGTTATTGATGTCTTTGAAATTATGAAAGCCAGATATAAGACTTTAGAACCTAGAGGTTACAGTCTTCTCATCCGGGGATTGATCCATTCAGACAGATGGAGAGAAGCATTGTTGCTGTTAGAGGACATCAAAAAAGTTATAACTCCTTCAAAAAAGAACTATAATGACTGTATCCAGGGAGCTCTCCTTCATCAAGATGTAAACACAGCTTGGAATTTATATCAGGAATTGCTAGGTCATGATATTGTTCCTATGTTGGAAACTTTAAAAGCTTTCTTTGATTTTGGAAAAGACATAAAGGATGATAACTATTCAAATAAACTACTAGATATTCTTTCATATCTAAGAAATAATCAGCTGTATCCAGGGGAGTCATTTGCACACAGTATAAAAACATGGTTTGAGAGGTAATTTTGGTTTTTTTATATGTATGTTTTTATCTCATGATTTGGTTTTGCAATCTTTTCATAGTGTTCCTGGAAAACAATGGAAAGGACAATTCACCACAGTCCGAAAAAGGTGAAGACCAATGTTTATTTTTAACTTGTTTGTAAATATTATTATTTAACAATTATAATTACAGTGGCCAGTGTTCGGGCTGTGGAAAAACCATAGAGTCTATTCAGCTGAGTCCAGAAGAATATGAATGTCTTAAGGGAAAAATCATGAGGGATGTGATAGATGGAGGTGACCAGTACAGAAAGACAACACCTCAGGTGAGTCTAACAAGTTTTATTTCTTCTTGGATTATTAATGTTTTGTCTGACATTTCTTTATTAGGAACTTAAGAGATTTGAGAACTTCATAAAATCTCGTCCTCCTTTTGATGTTGTCATTGATGGTCTCAATGTTGCCAAAATGTTTCCTAAAGTTCGTGAATCTCAACTTGTAAGTATAAGTTTTACTTTGTTATTCCACATAACTTTTGTGGTTCTGGCTTTGTGTTTTTTAGCTCTTGAATGTCGTCTCTCAACTAGCCAAACGGAATCTGCGACTGCTGGTCCTAGGCCGGAAGCACATGCTAAGACGGAGTTCCCAGTGGAGTCGGGATGAGATGGAAGAGGTGCAAAAGCAAGCCAGCTGTTTTTTTGCTGATGACATGTAAGTGTTGGAGGTAATAGGTGAATTATACTCTTGATTGTGTCCTTTCTTATGCCTGGTTCAGCTCGGAGGATGATCCATTCCTTCTGTATGCCACACTGCACTCCGGGAATCACTGCAGGTTTATCACAAGAGACCTGATGCGGGACCACAAGGCCTGTCTGCCTGATGCCAAGACCCAACGCCTGTTTTTTAAGTGGCAGCAGGGACATCAGCTGGCAATTGTAAATAGGTTTCCAGGATCAAAACTAACCTTTCAGGTAATGGTACCTGTTCTTTATGTAATATTAACCTCAATGTTTTGTTCTCTTTTTAATTCAACAGCGTATTCTCAGCTATGACACAGTGGTGCAAACAACTGGAGACTCGTGGCACATACCATATGATGAAGACTTGGTAGAAAGATGTTCCTGTGAAGTACCAACCAAATGGCTTTGCCTCCACCAAAAGACATAGAGATTCTTACCTCTATGCTAAGTTTGTGTTTGGGTACCCTCTAGGTTGGCATCAGAGGCTCTTGAGCTGGTGTTTGTTTAGGGCATTGCCTCTGTCCTGAAGATAAAAGGATTCTATTAACAGCATTGACATTGATTTTTTAATGAAATGAGATATATCTTTTCATAACCAGCTGCGTTTTTTTCCCCTAACATTTGTTTTTGGAGGCTTATCAAGAGTTGGAGAACTTAGTGTAGAGCAAAACCTGCATTTCTCCTACTGGGCCAGCTATTCCACTTAGCTTGGGTGACTAATAGTGCTTTTGGTATCCATTTTTTGCTACTTCTGACCTTGCCTTCCAGGCCTACCAATAGCAGAATCAATCCATCTGTCCCTGAGATACTCATGTTGTTTCAAATGCCTCCTCCCATTTCTGGCATAGTCTCATTCTCTGTATGTTATGCCCTATCCACATGGAATCATTTATCGTCCTCTGTAATAAACTGGCCAAGATACTAAAGGCTTACTATTCATAGCAGTTTTTAATTACTTATCATCCAATTATTTGGATTGGAGAAGAGGGGGCATTCACTCCTCTTTTTCTTATTTTTTTTGGAAATAGAGTCTCAACTTACTCTGTCGCCAGGGCTGGAGTGCAGTGACGTGATCACAGTTCACTGCAGCCTCAAACTCCCAGGCTCAAGCAATCTTCCTACCTCAGCCCTCCTGAGTAATTGGGACTACAGGCATGTATCACCAGGCTTGGCTAATTTTTTTTTTTTTTTTTGTAGAGATGGCTGTCTCACTCTGTTGACAAGACTAGTCTCCAACCCCTGGCCTCAGTCGATCCCCAGCAATTTGGGAGATTGAAGCGAGAGAATCACTTGAGTCTAGGAGTTCAAGACCAGCCTAGGCAACATAGTAAGATCTCATTTCTACAAAAAATTTAAAAATTAGCCAGGCATGGTAGTTTGCACACATAGTCCCAGCTACTTTGGGGGCTGAGGTAGGAGGATTGCTTGAGCCTCAGAGGTCAAGGCTGCAATGAGCCAACGTTGCACCACTGCACTCTAGCCTGGGTGACAGAGCGAGACCTTGTCTCAAAACAAAACAAAGTGCTGGAATTGCAGACTTGAGCCACAGTGCCCAGCCTCACTTCTCTAGACTATGATGGTTTTTTCTTCATTCTATAATCTCTTTTCCAAATTGGTTCAACATTTTGTGAACACTATTAATTTCATCATTCAGTATATGTGGGCTTTCTAAAATATGCCAATTTTTTTCCACTTAATCAAGTTTGACTTAATTTAACAAAGTGATTATATTTTAATAGTTACATTTCTGTTTTTTCCACTCACTAGCCAGCTTACAGTTTATTAGCCCTTGATTTCAGCTGAAAATATTCATGTCTGCACCCCTTCATGATAGTTCTTTCTTTACGTATACATACTGTATTCAATATGCAAGAACAGGCAAAAACTACTCTATTGTGATAAAAATCAGAATAGTAATTGCCTGAGGAAAGGGATATGAGAGAACTTGAGAGAACTTTCTCGGGGTGATGGAAAGTTTCTTATATTGATTTGGGTAATAGTAACATAGCTATATGTATATATTAGTTAAAATTCCTCACACTAAACATTTTAAATTGATATATTTACATTTATGACAATATACCTCAAAGTAAGTTAGGGTAAGAAAAGATAATTACTTACATGAAATAAACAATGACCTCTTTTATATCAAACCATATACATGTGTATAATTAGGGTATGTATTATGCACAGAGAAACAATTTAGGAAAATCCAAGGAGGGGACGTTTTATCTTCTTACCTATTTACTGAATGCAACATTACTGCACACCAAGACAAAAGAGCTCTCCAGGAAAACATTGGATATATTGAGAGCATTAAAAGATACTGCAAAAGCTCTAATAAATTCAGTCTGCTTATTTTCCAAATTTCATAAACTACATACTTAGGAAACTGTGCTTTCAGTGAGCTAAACTTCTTTTTTTAAGTAACTATCATAGTTTTAAGAAAAACATTTTAAGAAGACAAAAAGTATTTATTAAGCCCATCTAAAAGGCTAATGCAAATTCCCAAAAAAGGAGCACATAGAGATAGAGGAGGAGGCCGAAGTGGTGGCTCATACCTGTTAATTCCAGCACTTTGGGAGGCCAAGACAGGAGGATCACTTTAGGCCCAGAGTTGGAGACCAACCTGGGCAACATAGCAAGACCCTGTCTCTTAAAAAAAAAAAAAAAAGACGGGAGAAGCTACAAGAAGAAAACTAGAACTTTAGAGCAGGAGTAACCTTAGAGCATGTAAAGTCCATTTTGGAGATGAGGAACAGACCCAGGAAGATGACCTGGCTTCCCTGAATCCCACGGCTAGTTAGTGCAGACATTTCAGCCATAACCCAGCTCTTCTAATTCCCAAATACTCTTTCTTCTACTGGCACATAGAGATGGGGGAGGAGTCAGGGCATGGTGGCCCACACCTACAGTTCCAGCACTTTGGGAGGCCAAATGGGAGAATTGCTTGAAGCCAGGAGTTGGAGACCAGCCTAGGCAACACAGGGAGACCCGTGTCGACAAAAAATTTAAAAATTAGCTGGGCATGGTAGCACATGCCTGTGGTCCCAGCTACTCAGAAGGCTGAGGTGGGAGGATCACTTGAGCCCCAGAGGTCAAGGCTACAGTGAGCTATGATCATGCTACTACACTCCAGCCTAGGTGACAGAGTGAGACCCTGTCTCAAAGGGAGGGAGGTAAGAATGAGAAGAAGGAACAGGGGTGTACCTCTTTTAAGGGCCCAAGTATCCTGAATGGCTCAGCAGTATAGAACATTGTGGTAGAGAAATTACATTTTAAAATAACTCTAATACTGTTTAGAAACAAAACCCTAACTTCTGCTTGAGATAAACTGAAGTGCATCTGTCCCTTGTCCAGGAGTGGGGAACCATTGTAGGGTTGCTCAGCATAAGTCATACTGCCACGGTGACCTTGAGGAGTGCAGGGATTCCCTGAAGGAAGCAGCTGGTACCAGACACTTAGGCTGCCCATTTGTGTTCTGATCATTTGAGTGAAAAAAAGGTACCTGTCAAGCAAGCTCCTGGACACCACAAGAAGGAGGAATTATTTTAAAAGCTGTACTCTTAAATTGTTAGTATCTTTAAAATCAGTTGTGAACAATGAAGGATTTGAAAGAGCATTGACTTTGCCACTTAAAAGTATTTCTAAAATACTTTGTGCTTCCCCCTTGCATTCTGAATTTATACACTTTTCCTCCTGCTGTTCTCAGACCCAGTGGAAAGAAAATCTCAAGGAAGAAGGCTGAGTTTATTCTCTCAGGGCTCTGTTGGGTCTACCTCATCTGAGGTGGCTTATTCTTCATAGGAAATTAATTTTTCTTCTCAAGTATGCACTTAAATATAATTACTGCTTCCTTGGTCCTCTAGCAGATTTCTCACTTTTATTTATTTTTTTTTTTGAGACAGAGTCTTGATCTTTTTTCATCTAGGCTGGAGTGCAATGGTTTGATCTCAGTTCACTGCAACCTCTGCCTCCTGGGTTCAAGCAATTCTCATGCCTCTGCCTCTCGGGCAGCTGGAATTACAGGCATGCGCCATGACGCCTGGCTAATTTTTGCATTTTTAGTAGAGACGGGTTTTCACCATGTTGCCCCGGTTGCTCTCAAACTCCTGACCTCAGGTGATCCACCCACCTCAGCCTCCCAAAGTGCTGGGATTACAGGTGTGAGTCACCCCGCACAGCCTGAAATGAGGCATCTCTATCTATAGTCCAGCAGCCCTACAGGAGGCAGGAGGGGAGCAAGAATAAGAAAGGAAATTTGTAAAAGGCACTTAGGAGTGAGCAGAAAGGAAATAGGACCAGCTTTTACCTGCCCAGTCCTGGCCAGTGACAAGCAGTCTGCTTGAGTCTGTGCTAAATAAACAAAGGAAGTTCCATTTAGAGCTCTACAGAGGGGAAGCCATAGAAATTAACAGGATGAAAATACAAGAGACAGGAACACAGATGAATAAATGTAATAAAATTTGAGAAATAATCTTTACTTTTATCATCTCCATTTATGCTTTTTCATGA